TCAGACCAAACCAGAATGAAGTCGCTTGTGCTAAGTGACATATAATCAAACTGAACTTTGAAATGGACCAGTTTTCCAAAAAACAGGAGATTTCAGTCAACCTCAGTCAGTGTAGTAAGGAAGTCCTCTCTGTTTTAGTCCTATAAGGAAAGTAACTTTGAAACAACCAATCTATCTTTTTTTCTCTGTTTCCGCTTTCTTCATACTCACCAGGACACTCATTCTATTTTATAGAATGATGTGTTGCTTGATTCTAGAATTGCAAATAAAAGGCAATTACATCTTCTAAACTAAATTTGTTGTAATTTTGTCTTTTGATAGTTTAAACTATGGGATCAGAAATTCAAAGACTATGAATAAAAATTTCAAAAGAAAGAAATAGTAATACCACCAATAAGAAGAATAATTAAAAAGGTACAAAGAAATTGGATGCAACATTGTAAAAAGAGCCATAGTTTGGAGCTGAGCTGACATGAGCTAAAATCCTAGGTGAGTAACTTGTTAGCTATGTGGCCTCTGAAAGTCAGCTCAAGAATCTGAGCTTGTTTCCTCACCTCTAAAATTGAAAAAATAAGGCCTAACTATCAAAGTCATTAACAAGTCATTGATAATGCTTGGCCTATTTTAATGTTCAGTATCTGTAAGTTGATACCATTAAAGGATGCTTGAGATGCCAACTACTATATAATCTGAAACAATAATGATCTTTTTTTTCCCCACAAAGATAACAAAAAACAAACACAAAAAAACAACAGTAAGCTCTGCCAGACATGTAAAACCAATCAAACTATATAATGAATTAAATCCTTTCCCCATTAAAAAGACGTATCAGTGTACCTAACACAATATAGGAAAAGAAACACACCTTATTTGGCAAGAGATATATTCATTCTCCAGATAAGAGAAACACACATTGAAACCACTTCTGCTGGATTACTCTGGCCAATAAGAGCGTCTGAAACTGTTCTATGTACTATGCCCTGCGATAGAAACACAGTTACCTCTCCCCTTTCACGTAGTTTTCATTTGTGGTGAGATTCTCTCCCAGGCCACAAGACATTTCCTGCTCGGAACCTTGTTTACTAATTGTAAGTACTTTACAAGTAAGAACTTGTTTTAACAGAGATTTCTAACACCACTCTGCCTTTTCAGTCCACTGCTTTTAAGGCCCTGCACTGAAAATGCAAGCTCAGGCGCCGGTGGTCGTTGTGACCCAACCTGGAGTCGGTCCCGGTCCGGCCCCCCAGAACTCCAACTGGCAGACAGGCATGTGTGACTGTTTCAGCGACTGCGGAGTCTGTAAGTGTGTGGGGAAAGAACCCCCTTATTTGAGTAATATGTACCCCTGGTTTCATGTGTCTAGGTCTCTGTGGCACATTTTGTTTCCCGTGCCTTGGGTGTCAAGTTGCAGCTGATATGAATGAATGCTGTCTGTGTGGAACAAGCGTCGCAATGAGGACTCTCTACAGGACCCGATATGGCATCCCTGTGAGTCTCTTACCATACCATCTCACTCAAATTATATTTTTATTTCTTTTTGGTTTTCAAACAGGGATCTATTTGTGATGACTATATGGCAACTCTTTGCTGTCCTCATTGTACTCTTTGCCAAATCAAGAGAGATATCAACAGAAGGAGAGCCATGCGTACTTTCTAAAAACTGATGGTGAGTCAATGCAAACATGCCTCTCAGAACATGTGGGTTTTTAGAAATATCACTAAAGACTTTGTCAATTATTTGTTGTTTTGAATAATTCAGCAATAACTATTTCTTAAGTCTCCTGAAGTGCTATCATAATATCAAGATTGGCTTTAATTTTCTTCTTATGAAGAAGATAGCTCTATACTTTGAAACCATATTTTAGTAAATAAAGGAATGGTGAATTTTCTAAACTTCTCAGAATTCTGGTGATCTATTAAGGAAGCACTTACCACTTGTAAAATACCAGAGTATGGTGAGATACAAAAGAATTAGAAAACATGTTCCCTGCTAAGACAAACAAGTTGACAAAAGGAATTCGTAAATAATTATAAAATAGAAGAGTAAAGAAAATAACATTCTGTATGATATTTGGATTGATTGTGGCATAAAGCATCTATCATAGCAAGGTGAGGTTAAATAGAAAACTCCTGTTGGAGAAGCTGAACTTTGAAAGAGGTGAACATAGAATTTAGAATGTTTGGAAATGTTATATAGAATTAACCATCTGAAATTCAATCAAGTCATTTTCAACTAATTTTTCTCAGGACTATCTATTGAGGATGTAGTTAAGTAGAAATCAACATGACTTACTCCATCCCCTGTAGAATATATATTAAGTATGGGAAGAACACAATTTTTCTACTCTTTGTAATATCCAGTTTCCTTCCTGAAGTGATAAGGACTCTGTATGGGTTAATAAAAATAACTCTTGGGAGATACGTAAAAAAATGTTCATTTACTTAGCAAGTAATGTATTAAGGATCTAGGATCAAGTATATATTATCTTAGCAACTAATGTATCAATGTATCAATATCTAAGACTAGGTAAGATACTGTTAGGTATTGTAGTAGGGTTGGGGAGCAAGATAAATAAGCTAGTCCCTCTGTCATTATAGAATTTATACGAAAAAGGGGGATTAGACAAACCCCTAACTAAAATGCAGAATTCAATTAATGCCTATAGACAAAGCGGTATTTTATGTTCAGAGGAGGAAAAGATCACATCTTGTAAGATGTATAGGTGAAAGTTTCTTGAAAGCAGTGATTTTTAATTCTAAAGGGGAAGTGCGTATTAGTTCTCAACAAGAAACAGATGGCACTCAAACTGTGATAGTTCAAAGATTTAATGAAGACTAATTATAAAGGTGTGGGTGGGGCATTGTAGGGAGATGACAAGGGATGGCATAATAACCTGCCTGGCAACAGCCCCAGGGAGGAGAAGAGGGAGCAGTGACCTGAATCCTTAAGGAGAGAGCTGTGTGAAGAGGCCTGCCCTGAAAGAAACAGTATCCTCTCAAGAGAGGGTTGTGAGCAGCCCGAGGCAACCCATAGAACTGAAAAAGTACCCTGACCTCACTTTCGGATGTCCTTCTGGTTTTCCCATTGGCTGAACCCACCAGAAAGGCAGAGGGCAGCAAAGTGTCACGGTAGTCCGCAGGTCGCTTCCCAGGGCACACAGCAGGATGGTCAAGGGAGTAAGTAAATCAGATAGGGGCAAACAGAGGATCACTGACTCAAGATGTGGTTTTAATTAATAGAAATGGAGGCTGAGTGCAGTGGCTCACACCTGTGATCCCAGCACTTTGGGAGGCCAAGGCAAGAGGACTGCTTGAACCCAGGAGTTCAAGACCAGCCTGGGGAACATGTTGAAACCCTGTCTCTTGAAAAAATACAAAAATTAGCTAGGTGTGGTGGTGCACGCCTGTAGTCCCAGATACTTGGGAGGCTGAGGTGGGAGGATCACTTGAGCCTGGGAGGTAGAAGCTGCAGTGAGCTATGATCACACCACTGCACTCCAGCCCTGTCTCAAAAA